TACAGGCTGGAGCCACCGTGCCCGGCTAATTTTTGTATTTTTAGTAGAGACCGGGTTTCACCATGTTGGCCAGGCTGGTCTCAAACTTCTGACCTCAGGTGATCCGCCTGTCTCGGCTTCCCAAAGTGTTGTGATTACACGCGTGAGCCACCGAGCCCAGGCCCAAGTGATTTTTAAATAGCTTAAATCAGATCATGTCATTTCCCAATTTTAAAATGGGCAGAGATGGTCCAGCAATCCCACTTCTGGGTACAGACGCAAAACAATCAATGAAAGAGAGATCTGCACGCAGCACTGTTCACGCTAGCGAGGAGATGGCAACAGGGCAAGCGTCCAGCAATGGGTAAGCGGTGGGGTCGGTGCACGCAGGCGTCCAGCAATGGGTAAGCGGTGGGGTCGGTCCACCCAGGGAGCGCTGGTCCCCCTGGAAGGAAACCCAGGCTCTAACGCGGTCCCTCTGAGGACCCTGCTAGGCGAAACGCGCCGGCCATAGAAAGACTGTCCCGCAGGAGAGGGCGGTGTTCGGCCCGGGGTTTGAGGGGTCGGGACCAGGAGGAGGGACAGCCCGGCCGAACCTGAACGCACTTCAGGCCGCTTGAACAGCACACGCAGGAACTGCGCCGACGGAAAACTTTACTTCGTGTTCCGCCACCAAAAAAATATCGTTTAAACAAACCTGCGGCAGCTTCCCAGCTCCCTTAAACCAGGATCCCAAGTTCTCCGCGTCTCCGCCCCTGCACCCAGCCTCCGGCCTCGGCAGGCGCTTCCGGTGCGGAACCTTCTGGAAAGTACCGCGCCGCCCTCCCGGCGTCCCCACAACCCCGCCCGCACCTGCGCGCACCGGCGCTCGCGAGCACAAGTGACGGGACTGGAGCGTGGCGCGGCAGGTGGCTCCACGAAAACGCCCCTTCGCGCAAGGCTGCCCCGCGTCCTGCCGCGCCCCAGGAGGCGGGACTTCCGCCCCCGCCGCCCGGAAGCGGCAGCCGGGGGAAGCGTGTTCCTCGCGGAGCGCCGTCGGGGCCGTGGGCGCCTGCGCGGGCCGGCGCGGGAGCAAGCGGCATGGCGTTCCGGCAGGCGCTGCAGCTGGCGGCCTGCGGGCTGGCCGGGGGCTCGGCCGCCGTGCTCTTCTCGGCCGTGGCGGTAGGGAAGCCGCGCGCAGGCGGGGACGCGGAGCCACGCCCGGCTGAGCCGCCGGCCTGGGCGGGGGGCGCGCGGCCGGGCCCCGGTGTCTGGGACCCCAACTGGGACAGGTGCGCGCGGGGCTGTTTGGGGCCGGGGTCGGTCTCAAGGACATATCTTGTATTTCAACATCAGGCGAGAACCACTGTCTCTGATCAACGTGCGGAAGAGGAACGTGGAATCTGGGGAAGAAGAGCTGGCGTCCAAGCTGGACCACTACAAAGCCAAGGCCACGCGGCACATCTTCCTCATCAGGCATTCCCAGTACCACGTGGATGGCTCCCTGGAGAAGGACCGCACTCTGACCCCGCTGGGTATGTGGTGGGTTCAGATCCTCTGTGGACCCGGTGCGGCACTCAGGTGCCTTTCACCTTCCAGGTCGGGAGCAGGCTGAACTCACTGGGCTCCGCCTGGCAAGCTTGGGGTTGAAGTTTAATAAAATCGTCCATTCGTCTATGACGCGCGCCATAGAGACCACCGATATCATCAGCCGGCACCTGCCAGGTGAGTGCTGCGCGCGGGGCCTCCATGCTTGCCTCACCCAGCGCTTCGCTGTGCTTCTCTGCAGGCGTCTGCAAAGTCAGCACAGATCTGCTGCGGGAAGGCGCCCCCATCGAGCCAGACCCGCCCGTGTCTCATTGGAAGCCGGAAGCTGTGGTAAAAACCTCCCCGGGGGGCAGCTGTGTCACTCCGCACTGACGGCTCCTCACTCTGCCCCCAGCAGTATTACGAAGACGGAGCCCGGATCGAGGCCGCCTTCCGGAACTACATCCACCGCGCAGATGCCAGGCAGGAGGAGGACAGTTACGAGATCTTCATCTGTCACGCCAACGTCATCCGCTACATCGTGTGCAGGTAGGCAGCTGCTGGGCTGGGCGTGGTCTAAACGTGCTCTTTCTCTCTCTCTCTCTCTCCCCAGAGCACTGCAGTTTCCTCCTGAAGGCTGGCTCCGGCTCTCCCTCAATAATGGCAGCATCACCCACCTGGTGATCCGACCCAACGGCCGAGTTGCGCTCAGGACCCTCGGGGACACGGGGTTCATGCCTCCCGACAAGATCACTCGATCCTGAGGGCTCCGGCCTCTCCTTCCCTCTGTCCTCCCTGCACAGGCCGCACACACTTAACGTTTTGTTCCCAAGGAGACCGGCGGAAAGTAGAAACCTGCAATGCTGCATCTGGGAACTGACTTGTGACCAGGCTGAGAAGGGGAGAGTTGGGATCAGACAGCCTGACTTCTCTGCAGGGTTTTATACCTGACCATGAACCCCCAGGATGGCGTGGGGTTTAAGGTGAAAGCGTCTCACGCACAAGTCAGGCCTGTTGTGGGGACTTGAAAGAGGCCTGACCCAGACCACCATGTTCGCACCCACAGCTGACCCGTGCTGAGGGTCCAGGCTCCATTGGCAAAGCCGGTCAGGCACGAGGGCGACTGAGGCACGTGGATGAGGAGGGCACCCAGGTTCTGTTCACAACTCACTTCACTTCATACATCCTTTTAATTTCTTAAAACCCTCTTGTCCCTTAAATATTTGTCAATTAAAGATTTTCTGGCTGGGCACAGTGGCTCACACCTGTATTCCCAGCTACTCAGGAGGCCAGGGTGGGAGGATCACTTGAGCTCAGGAGTTCAAGACCAGCCTGGACAAGGCAACATAGCGAGACCCTGTCTCTACTAAAAATACAGAACTTAGCTGGGTGTGTCGTGGGCATCTAGAGTCCCAGCTACTTGGGAGGCTGAGGTGGGTGGATCACTTGGGCCCGGGAGCTGGAGGCTGCAGTGAGCTGTGATTGTGTCACTGCACTCCAGCCTGGGCAAGCGAGGGAGACTTAAAGCAATTTTTTCTTTTGAAACGGAGTTTCACTCTTGTTGCCCAGGCTGGAGTGCAGTGGTGCGATCTCGGCTCACCGCAACCTCTGCCTCCTGGGTTCAAGTGATTCTCCTGCCTCAGCTCCCGAGTAGCTGGGATTACAGTCGCCCACCACCATACCTGGCTAATTTTTTGTATTTTTAGTAAAGACAGGGTTTCATGGAGAAACCAATATAGAATTGTTCAGGCTGGTCTCGAACTCCCAACCTCAGGTGATTCACCCACCTTGGCCTCCCAAAGTGCTGGGATTAAAGGTGTGAGCCATCGTGCCTGGCCTAAAAAATTTTTTTTTCTTCATCTGGGTTTTTGCTTTGAAAACAAGTTTCTCCAAATTTACAGATTTCCTGATGATGTTGGGTCTGAACTCACCAACTTGATTAGGTCTTTAGGGGCCGAGGGACTAGCCAGCTGCACAGGTGACTGGATGGGGGAGGGGCAGGTGAGGTGGGTCTACAGAGGTGGCTTCGCCTTTGACCTTCATGCTGGTCTCGGCTGAGGTGACACGCTAGTGACAGCCCAATAGGGGGTTACCCTTATTGAGTAAAATACTTCAGATTGACAGCTCAATCTTAGTTTGCCTCCAGTTAATCTTTTATGCTTAGGGATTAAATGTGTGGTTTTTTTTTTGTTTTTTTTTTTTTGGAGACGGAGTCTCGCTCTGTCACCCAGGCTGGAGTGCAGTGGCGCGATCTCGGCTCACTGCAACCTCTGCCTCCTGGGTTCAAACGATTCTCCTGCCTCAGCCTCCCAAGTAGCTGGGATTATAGGCGCCCACCACCATGCCTGGCTAATTTTTTATTTTTAGTAGAGATGGGGTTTCACCGTGTTGGCCAGGCTGGTCTCGAACTCCTGACCTCGTGATCTACCCACCTCGGCCTCCCCAAGTGCTGGGATTACAGGCGTGAGCTAGCATGCCTGGCCAGGGATTAAAATATTCAAACATGTTGTGTGTACCCAGATATGCTGTTAATTTAGGAAAAACAGTACAATTTCTATGAAGTGGTTGTGACTATTTTCTGTAGTCAATACAGTTGGGATATCTGATCTATTTCTCTGTCTACTTTGGAAATGATTGCATAATAAATAAAATTTTACTGTTTTTTTAAAAGGACTAGTTGTGAGTGTGTTAAAAGCGTGGAA